AGTGGCTCAGGCCTGAGGACAGAGACCCAGGTAGGTATGCCAGCTGAGGCCTGCCCAGGAGGGAGGGTGGGAGACCCGCAGAGGGCCAAGGCAAGTCTCGGATTGGGGGCCTGTCTGGGGAGGGTGTTTGCACCCTGAACACCTCCCTGGAACCTAGAGGGTACTACTGGCCAGCCCTGAGATGGGCTCCCAGGGCTAGAACCCAGGCTAAGGCCTGGTCTCACCTCCCATGTGGACAGACCAAATGAAGACAGAGTGACCAGATCCCAGCTGGAAACACAGCAGAGGCAGGGGGACAGGGCTGCGGGAGCCAGGAGAGCAGCTGGAGGAGGTGTCCAGCCAGGGGAAGGAGGAGAGGAGAGCAAGAGGCAGAGGGAGCTGGTCACTAGATGGGGATCTGGGGACACAGGAGAAAGTGGCTTTGTTCTGCAGCAGGCAGGCCAGGCCAGACTGTCCCGAGGGACCAGAGGAGGAGCCAGCAGCAGTGGGGACAGAAAGGCCTCTGTGAGTGGGAAGCGCCCAGCTGGCTGGAGCCTACGATCCTCTTGGGGCCCTCCTGGTGGAAGAGAAGGGGGCCGCAGGGTCACCTGTGCTTGCGGCCAGGGAACTAGAGGGGAAAAGTGGGATCTTTGGAGGGGGTGCCCCCCCCCATTCTTACCCCACGAGGCTACCTGGAGACAGGTTTTTTTGTAGGGTGCCAGGCCCCGCCCCTTGGAGAGGTGGCCGGGGCAGCCAGCCACAGCTGGATCCGAGAAAGCGCCTGGCCGCGGCAGGAGGTTTGGTGGGGCTGGGGCGGGGCAGAAAGGAAGGTCTGCGAGGCCAGAGTGGAGCAGGAGCTGGGGGATCCGGTTCCGCCTGCCCAGGGCCTCCGCGCGCCTCCCAGGGCCACTCGGCAAGAAAAAAAAAAAAAAAATCAAACCTCCTCTCAGCCTATCAGAGAGCAGATGGGACGGGCTCGGCCAATGGCCGCGGCGCATGTTAATGAGGGCTGACGCCGCGAGGAGGGCCCCATTCAAAAGTAGTCGCTATTGTCGCCGTGGGCTGAGCTCGCCGGGCCGGCCCCTCCGTGGGGCCGCGCTGGGACGCACGCGGGTGGACGAGGGGACCGATCCCGGGCGCCCATGGCCGGGGCCGCCATGGCCGAGCGGGGCCGCGTGCCTCCCCCCGCACCCGCGCCCAGCACGGAGGGGCTGCCGCGCGCCTTCCTGCAGAGCCTGCGCACCCTGTTCGACATCCTGGACGACCGGCGGCGCGGCTGCGTGCACCTGCGCGAGATCGAGTCCCGCTGGCAGGGCACCGACGCGCGGGAGCTGCCCCGCGGGGTGCTGGAGGGCTTGCGCCAGGTGGCCCCGGCCAGCGGCTACCTGACCTTCGAGCGCTTCGTGGCCGGCCTGCGCACCTCCCTGCTGAGCGCCGACGGCGGCCCCCGGGACCCCACGCGCGCCCCGGCCCGGCCCGGGGATCAGCCGCCGCCGCCGCCGCAGCGCCTGGTGTTCGCTCCGGCCGACGAGCCGCGGACGGTCCTGGAGAGGAAGCCCCTGCCCCTGGGCGTGCGCGCCCCTCTGGCCGGTCCCAGCGCCGCCGCCCGCAGCCCGGAGCAGCTGTGCGCCCCGGCTGAGGCGGCGCCCTGCCCCGCGGAGCCCGAGCGGTCCCAGAGCGCGGCGCTGGAACCGAGCTCCAGCGCGGACGCAGGTGAGTTCCGGACGGCCCCCGGGCACCCTCGTCCCACAGCTGCTGCCCGTGCATTTCCCACAAGGGACGGGACCGGGGAGCGGCTCTTCGTGGACTCCGGATCCTGGAGGGCGCCTCGGCGGGTCTGGAGGGAAAGGGCTTCATGCTTGTCGCGGTGAGCCCAGGGGCTTGCTTAGGGAGGCAAGCAGGTGAGCCAGGCCCATGCCTCTCCATAACAGGTGCAGTGGCGTGCAGGGCCCTGGAGGCGGACTCAGGGGATGCCCGGCGGGCTCCCCGTGCCCGAGGGGAACGTCGGAGGCACACCATCGCCAGCGGCGTGGACTGCGGCCTGGTGAGCAGGGACTGGGGCTCTGTGGGGCTCTCCCAGGCATTCCATGTAAATGCACGTATTGCAGCTGAAGCAGATGAAGGAGCTGGAGCAGGAGAAGGAGGTGCTGCTGCAGGGTTTGGAGATGATGGCGCGGGGCCGCGACTGGTACCAGCAGCAGCTGCAACGAGTGCAGGAGCGCCAGCGCCGCCTGGGCCAGAGCAGAGCCAGCGCCGTGAGTGCCACAGCCCTGTCCCCAGATCCCCACTCTGACCGCTTGTCCTCTGCTTTCTTCCCAGGACTTTGGGGCTGCAGGGAGCCCCCGCCCACTGGGGCGGCTACTGCCCAAGGTACAAGAGGTGGCCCGGTGCCTGGGGGAGCTGCTGGCTGCAGCCTGTGCCAGCCGGGTGAGTGTACCCCAAACCCCCACACCCACGCTGTCCAGGCCTGCCTAATCCTGCCCTCCCGCAGGCCCTGCCCCCGTCCTCCTCCGGGCCCCCCTGCCCTGCCCTGACGTCCACCTCACCCCCGGTCTGGCAGCAGCAGACCATCCTCATGCTGAAGGAGCAGAACCGACTCCTCACCCAGGTAGGGCAGGCGCGGGAGGGGTGCAGGGGTGGCGCAGGCCTTGACCAACTGTGCACCTGCCCAGGAGGTGACCGAGAAGAGTGAGCGCATCACGCAGCTGGAGCAGGAGAAGTCGGCGCTCATTAAGCAGCTGTTTGAGGCCCGCGCCCTGAGCCAGCAGGACGGGGGACCTCTGGATTCCACCTTCATCTAGTCCTTGTGGGCCGCGTGGGCCCCCAGGGCCAGCCTGGCACTCAGCCCTTCGAGGGTGGGCGCCCCATCGCACCCACCCTCTCTGGCTGGAGACCCCCGGCAGGCCCAGGCACAGTCCCGGAGTGGGCGCCTTCCTGCCGCCCTTGCCAGATGGGCTCCCCAGGCCTGCCCCCGGCTGGTCCCCGCACCGAGCGCTTGACTCCGTTTTGGCTCCTGGTGCTGACATGGGCTGGGGCTCTCTTGAGTCCGCATAGTCCGCAGCTACTACTGCCGCTGTCAGTGGACAGTGGGGTACCCCTCCATGAGTTAGCGTCCCCCCGTTTCCAGCGGTGCCGCCCTGGGTCCCATCTTCAGGGAAAGGCACTGCCCACGCCAGGCTGCACTTCCAACAACGGGCAGCAGAGGGCGCGGGGCGGCTCCGACGCGGGTCCAAGGGCAGCTTCCCGCTCAACCAGGGCACCAGGACGAGGTGGCTGTAGCTCGGACGGACGGAAGTAGATGGAGGGGGTGGGGACGGCCTGTAAGCGGGGGGTGCCTGCCTGGCTGGGGAGCCCCAGGGATAGCGGTCGGACTTCAGGTTCTGGCCAAGGCTGAGGGACCCTGGCTGCAGCGGATCGGCACGCCGGGTGGGCGAGAGCTTGGCCTGCATGTGCCTCCCACAGACCCTGGGGTGATGGCCTTCCCCCTCTTGGCCGGGACGTTGCCCCACGTTGAGTCCCACACAACATCCTGTGAGCCTGGCTCCCCAGGAGGGCCCCCAGACAGCTCCCAGGCACGTCATAGGCAAAGCCTGTTCCCCCGACTCAGGATTTCCAAGGCCTGGGGTCCTGCTCACCCCCCTTTGCTCTCACGCCCAGCCTGTCCCCAGGTTTCAGCTGGGAGAGGCCACCTCCCTCAGCCAAGGAAAACGAGAACCCCCAGGGTACAGGAGGAGGCTGGGGCAGGTCCCCTTGGGTGTCACTCCCTCAGCCCCTGCCCAGGCCCACTCCCGCTGGTGCTGGAGTACGCACTGGTGGGGGGGCCCTGCTCAGCCCAACCTGGAGGGTCCCAGTGTCACCAGAACCAGGGGCACGGCAACAGCATCGATGGGTTCTGCAGCCCAGGGCCCCCGATGCGGGGTCAGTGCGTGGGGGGCGCAGGGCCCCCGATGCCGATGCGGGGTCAGTGTGTGTGGGGCGCAGGGCCTCCGATGCGGGGTCAGTGCGTGGGGGGCGCAGGGCCCCCTCGTGTCCAGGGCACTTTGGTACACTGTCCCACAAGGCACCTGTCTCAGAGGAGGGGCCCTGGCAGGCAGCGTGGCAACTCCCTTCCGGAGCCCAGCTCCATGCTAACCTGCCCACAGCAACCCCACAGAGCCACATTCCCTGCTGCACCTGGTCTGCAGGGGTGTCCCAGGACAGGCCCAAGTCAGCCCAGCATGCAGCTGCCCTCCTACCCTGAAGATGGGAGTGGGCTTTCCAGGGGACATAAGGATGTCAGGCCTGGACCTCCTGGGCAGGAAAGGGTGCAGGTCCTGAGGGCCTGTGCCCCACAGCCCCAGCACCAGGTGGACTGCAGCGCAGTGGGTGGGCCAGTGGCAGCCAGGGAGAAGCCCCCCGTCAGCAGGCTGGGGTCTGCCCACCAGGGCCTCCCCACGTCTGCCTTTGAGGGTGCCTGCCATGCCCTGGGGGATCCTGGCATCTTTACTGGACTGGAAGCAGGAGACAGAACAGTGTCTGTCCCGGGGTGACTTCATCAGGAGACCGCCCACATAGAGCTGGACCCCGCAGCTGAAGCGGAAATGTGAGACAGGCTGGCACCTCCGGAAAAACTGCCTTTCAGCCTTGGTGTTCCGTGCAAGGTGAAAAGAAATAGGTCCTCCCAGTTTACAGCTTGAAATCAGGCTAGTGAGTGGCCCTGGAGACCACGAGGGGAGAATTTAAAGGCCCCGGCTGGCAGGGTCTAGGTGGCTGGCAGAGGCACATGCAGACCCTGCCTGGAGCCTGCCCTAGGACGCTGGGCGGGTCAGTCTCCGTGCAGGATGTGAGCAGCGTCCCTGGGCTCTATCCGCGAGGTGCCAGTAGCGTGTGCAGGTACATACACGTGCGTGCACACTGTGATGACACCCGGAAATGTCTCAGGATGTTGAAATGTGTCCTTGGGGGCAGAAGTGTCCCCAGTTGAGAATCTGCCCCAGAGGAACACACCCACACCAGGCCTCAGGATTTTGTGTTGATCAAGTTCCAAGGAAAAGGAACATCTCAGCCGGGCGTGGTGGTTCACGCCTGGAATCCCAGCACTTGAGGCCAGGAGTTCCAGAGCAGCCTGGGCAACGCAGTGAGAGACCCCATCTCTACAAAAAAAAAAAAGAAAGAAAGAAAATGAGAGATCCAGGTTTAAAAATTCATAAACACCACAAGGAAACAATACACTATGAGACCCAGCAGAAGCAACAGATTGACTCTAGACCCAGATACTAGAATTATCAGAGAGAATATAAAGTAACAGTGTTTTATATATCTAAAGAAATAAAAGAGATTTCTGGAAACATGAACAAGGAGTGGTATTTATAGTTCCTTACTCCAT